ACAGTGAACCTACCTGGGTTTGTTTTGTTTTGGTAAGGATTTATGTAGTGTCTGGCTGTAAGCAAGAATGAGTGGATTATAAACTTGAAGATTTCTCTGTTAAAGTCACAAAAATGATCGACAAACAATATTTTTGTGATGTTTATTTAAACGTTGTATTTTATAACATACTTCAAGGAAGAGTATCGAAGTAAGTTGCTTTATAAATTAAGACTAAATTCGTATGGATGCAGAATTCAATTAATAAAATTTGAGCCTGTTACGTAAATTGAATATTAATAAAATTGAAAATTTCTGAGTTGTAGTTTTTCTTCTTTTTCTACTTAAAAACAAAACTAGAAAGCCTGCGGTAGTGAAACGTGTACATGGGCCCACACTCTTTAAAGAAATTTTGTGCAATAATAAAACCCAAAAAGGACTCTCATCTCAGGGCAGTTTCATCTCAAATACACAGACGACTGGAACAAAAGTACTAGCGAGGCCTGCTGGTCCAATGTAAAGGCTGCTAGCCAGAAATCATGAAACGAACAGGTTGCTAAATGAACAGATCCGGCAGCAGTGATGGGCCTTTAAGAGAAGGTCAGCGAAACTGGGGGAGGTACTTGGATAACATTTTGCGGTGGAAAGCTCCCTCACCGCCTGTTGCCGGAGTCTGAATGAAGGCTGGCGGCTCCACGGTCTCACGTAGTTCGGAAATCCTCCGGGTTCCCGGGTTTCCCGTATTTCCGTCTCCGCACCTCGTCCGCACCCCGGGGCTCCGGAGGCTGTCCCACCGGCGCGCCGCCCGCAGGCACCGGCGGCGCCCGGCTGCCGCCTCTGGGGCGGGGCGGGGCGTGGCGTGGCGGGGCAGGCCGGAGGTGCGGGACCCACCTCCTGCCCCTGCCTCCTGGACGCGCTCTCGGGAGCCGATTTTCCCCTTCCCGGCGCCAGGGCCGCGGGCCAGGAGGAGGAGCCTCGCCCGCGGGCACCGCGGGGAGGCGGGCGGCGCACGTGCGGACAGGCGGGGAACCCCGGCGCCGGGGGCGGGGCACCCGGAAGCGCGCGTGGACCTGGCGCACCGAGCCGGGCGGGCGGAGGGGCGGTTGGGACGGCGCGGGGAGGCGGGCGCGCCGCCCGGGCCGCGGCGGGCTGTGGTCACAGGTGGGCGGCTGCGGCGAGGGAGCGGCCGAGCGGAGCCCGGGTCCCGGAGACTCCTGCCGTCACGCCCGGGGCTCCGCGTAGCAGAGATCGGGAGACGCGTCTGTGCCTCCGGGGAAGCCGACCCATCTCCCCTCCGCCTCTTTGGCTGCAGTTGCACCTCCGGCCAGAGGGCAGGTAACTTCCCTTCCAAGGTCATTCTCCTGGCGCTAGCGGGCATATGCTTCGCCTTTCCCTATAGCCCCGAGGCTGAGTTCCCACCAGCGCCCAGGCTTGGAGCGGAGACCGCTCGGCCCTCCCAGCCTGCACCCGCAGGTGAGCGCAACCGCCCGCGCCCCGGCTGTCCCGGACGCGTGGTCGGCTGTCGCCATAGGAACGGCTGGTGCCCAGACGGCGCCTGCCCAGGCTGGGAAGGGGCGGTGAAGGCAGCTCAGACCTCCAAGAACCCTGGAGCCCCCTGTGTGGCCAGGCGGAGCCACAGAAGCCTGATGAAAACGGGACCCCCTCCCCCTCTCTCTTCTCATTTTTGATTGCTCAGGCGTTGGAGGTTAAGCAGAGAGAGAGAGGCGTGGACCTATTTACGAGATGTAAGTTGTGTTCTTTCCACCTTTACCTTCTGAGGGCTTCTTACGCCTCATGGTGACAGGTGCAAATCATGACACAGAAGGGCAGTATGAAGCCTGTGAAGAAAAAGAAAACCGAAGAACCTGAATTGGAGCCCCTGTGCTGCTGCGAGTACATAGATCGGAATGGGGAAAAGAACCACGTGGCTACTTGTTTGTGTGATTGTCAAGATCTGGATGAAGGGTGTGATCGGTAAGAACAGAGCATTTCTTGACGCTGGCCCCAAGTCCCTCCTCTTTGTGCTTTTTCTGAATAGATGGATTACATGTAAATCTTTACAGCCAGAGACTTGTGAAAGAATCATGGATACAATTTCTGATCGCCTCCGAATTCCTTGGCTTAGGGGAGCCAAAAAAGTGAACATCAGCATCATCCCTCCGCTTGTCCTGCTGCCTGTCTTCCTTCATGTGGCTTCCTGGCATTTCCTCCTGGGGGTGGTGGTTTTGACCTCCCTTCCTGTGCTGGCACTGTGGTACTACTACCTCACTCACAGAAGGAAAGAACAGACCCTGTTTTTCCTGAGCCTTGGACTGTTCTCTCTGGGCTACATGTACTATGTGTTCCTGCAGGAAGTGGTCCCCAAAGGGCGTGTGGGTCCCGTTCAGCTGGCGGTTCTTACCTGCGGGTTATTTCTGATACTCTTAGCCTTGCACAGAGCCAAGAAGAATCCAGGCTACCTCAGCAATCCAGCAAGCGGTGACAGATCTCTAAGCAGCAGCCAGCTGGAGTGCCTGAGCAGAAAAGGGCAGGAGAAGACCAAAGGGTTCCCTGGGGCAGACATGTCGGGCAGTCTCAACAATCGCACAACAAAGGATGACCCCAAGGGCTCTTCCAAGATGCCAGCTGGAAGCCCCACCAAAGCGAAGGAGGACTGGTGTGCCAAGTGCCAGCTGGTGCGACCAGCCCGGGCATGGCACTGCCGGATATGTGGCATCTGTGTGAGGAGAATGGATCATCATTGTGTCTGGTATGTTGGAAACATTTGGAGACTTGGAAAGTTTATTTCTCTATGCTGTTTTGAGGATAAATAGCTGCGTTGGAGAATCAAATCATCAAGCATTTATACTTGCCCTTTTGATCTTCTTGCTCACCTCGGTGTATGGGATCACACTGACCTTGGACACCATTTGTAGAGACAGAAGTGTCTTCACAGCTCTTTTCTATTGTCCTGGAGTTTATGCAAATTACAGGTGAGCAGTGGGTACCACAGTATGGAGGCCCCGGCAGCCCTGACAGCCTTTTTCCCTCTCCTAGCTCGGCTCTGTCCTTCACCTGCGTGTGGTACTCTGTGATCATCACAGCAGGCATGGCCTACATCTTCCTGATCCAGCTGATCAACATCAGCTACAATGTGACTGAGCGGGAAGTCCAGCAGGCCCTCCGACAGAAGACTGGGCGCCGGCTCCTCTGCGGGCTCATCGTGGACACAGGCCAGTACAATAGGGGCTTCCTGCGGAACTGGCACCAGTTCTCCACCCTGGGCACACGTGCATTCCACCACCCTGCCGAGGACATTGTCTGAAGTGCCTTCTATGTGGCTCTCTGAGGGATGATGGCTCCTCCTTCCGTCTCCCTTCCATTTTACACTTCAGTGTCCATTTCTATCCCCAGTTTCTTAAAGGCATTATAGGGCCATGCTCAGGTTTAGAGACTGGAGTGGGAAGAAGTTAATTTTTCTGACGCCACAACTTAAGAGACTTTTATACTGAGGCAGTAAAAGTAGAGCCATTCCTTTCCAGTCACCTTTTTAATTGACTCAGTTGCCTGAACTTGAGAAGGATGTGGATTGCTAATGCACAAATTGATAGAAGCAATTCCCATCCATTAGTATGGAGGAAAGAGTGTTGGATTAGGATAGTTTCTAGTCCCTCTTTCGATTCTTAATAGCCATGTGACCCCTAGCTGAGTCACTTTCCCAAGTCTCAGGGTCATCTGCAAAGTGGGGTACTGATGCCTGCCCTGGCTACCTCACAGAGCCGTCATGAGGGTCACGTGAGGGAAGATGGATGTGGAAAGCACTAAAAAACAACTCAAGAGCCATGGAAATACAAAGTATTAGGAAAATATTATGATGGAAGAAAAACGTTTATAGTCTAGAATATTGAAGCCAATATTATTAGGGTAATCAGTTTTCAGCATATACCTTGTTGTACAGTTATGAGAATTTCTCCTTCTTATTAGACATGAACTACTCAAACAGAGAAGATGACCAGATGGATTGATGCTAAGTTGTCTCATCTTGAAAAGACAGTTGACAACAGTTATAAAGATAATTATTGCTAGTGTAATGTAGTGTGGCCATGAGTTTAGGTGATGAGTTCTTCTATTTATATTTTATAAATTCTGCTTGGGTTTCTTATAAATAACTCCAACAGGCATTCATGTGTTTTTCCTCTTCCCATGTTTCACCAGGTAAGGTGCTAGCACACTTGTGACTGTGGCTGGAAGAGGAGAACAGACACTCCTGTGGGGATGCTTTACTCTCTTTTCTGGTAGGAAGGCTGAGTAACATCACGGGCTCGATTATTTTCTTCATGTATTTCAAATGCTGTCAGTTATAGCACTAAATTGTGAAAATCAGCCTTCTGGCATTCACATTATTCTGGTATGAACTTTGAGGAGTTGAGTGACATCTTCCCACTTAACTTGCACATTAATTCTCAATTACCCCTCCCTAAATAACAGTATCTCACTAAGAGAGAAGAAACAGGGTATATGTGGTTTCCACTATTAATGGATTACTGTTCTTCCCTGGCTCTTCCGACAATAACAAGTTGTTTCTTTAATCATATCTTAAAACCGAAAATGTATAAAAGATTAAATATTTATGTACAATGGGTTGTTCTACTATAGAATTAAGATGAGGGAATTTCAGATGAGGAAAATACCCTTTTGAAATGTTAGTTTTGAACATGTACTGTTGTGCAATCCCAAAGATAATTCATGACTCCTTAAATTTGCCTTGGCTTATAGCTTAATATAGGGAAAATATTGCCAGCGTTTTCAGTCATTCTGTGCATGCTGCTTTAAGCAAGAGATTTATATTTGTTGAGAGGAAATATTGCTACTTCCTGCACTTCCACCCTCTGCAGCCAGCACCGTCCCTACTGTTGCCATTAATTGGAGCTGTCCTTAAGATGGTCACCATATTCTTATTCAGGCTGTTGTCATTTTCCCCAGAGATGGTTTGTTTAACGAATGATAGGCTCTGTGCCTGGGGATGTTAGCAGACTCTGGGGTTTGTACAGTGATGCCTTCTCCCTGGCCCAGAGCTGAATATTCATCTAGAATTAAAGTTGGATTTGATATAACAAATTTCTTTCTATACAGGTTTTACATAAGAGAGACAGTAATAATGTCAAGGATAGCCTGTGTGGGCAGAAATTGGTAGTCGTGCTTTTGAATGTCAGCTGTAGAGCCAACTCTGATTATCTAGCCATTGATCATACAAATTGATAGAAACATTAGTCAGTAATTTTAGCTTCTTGCCAAATTGTTCACAACATCTAAATGTAATGTGATGTGATGAAGATAAGTAGTACAAAGAGACCAAAATAATTTGGGAGAATTAGGAATGATGACAATTTTTTTTAACAACTTACCTCTAATAGGGTTACTTGGATGAGCCAACTCCGCTTCCTTCCCATGGATAGGAAGGGACTCTGTGTATTATTCAGGTTTATTGGCACGAAGATACTTGTTTTAAGTTCCTTGAGAACCCATGATGGACAGTTGACAGAATGCTTAAACCTGTCAAAAGATGAGTGATCTTGTGTGGGAAAAGCCTTCCCAGGCGTCTGTACCGAAAGGAGCAGCAAACAAGGGGCTAATCCATGAGCAGTGTTCTGTAGGCTCTGTGACATCTTTGGTTTATAGGATTTTGGAGCCTTTTATGATCTGGAACTATTTGAGGGGTTTCATTATAGGCCTTGGTTCTCTCCAGGGGCCAGATGAGTTTATTGTGGAATCTTTGAAAGGACAAGGCCTCTGTGAATGAATCAGTCCCAGGGAAGCATTTGGTGGTGGCGGCAGTGGAGGATTGCCCGGTGAACCTATAAATCAGCAGTCTCTTGGGCAGAGGAGCAAGCCCCTCGAACATGATTTCAAACAAGCAGGTCCTCTTCTCTCATCTCACGTCCTTAGTCTCTGTTAATGAACATACTGGATGTGGAGTTTAATAAATTACCTACTATCATCTGGCCACTTAGATTATTATCACACCACTGTGGACTGTTCCTGGGGGGAGAAGAACAGACCGATTTGAAAGATTCAAGGGAGAAAGATTAAGGATCAGGATTGCATGAAAGAAGAAAATCCTTCAATATTTAAAATGTTTCTTACAATACCCACGGAGCACTTTTATGGTTCCAGCCGAGCGTTCCTGAAATGAACTGACCATTAACAGCGCCTCTTTGATAGGTTACCCTGATGCTGCTAAAGTAAAGCCTTAAGTGTGTTTTTGGGACAACGTGCTGCTTATTCCACCTCAGCCACATATGTGTTTGTGTTTAGGATATTGTAAATCTTTGCTAAGTAGTGTTTTCCTTGGTGAATGAAGTCATTGTTGTCTTCAAGTGTACCATCTGCCTAGCAAAAAATTGCTACAAACTTTCTCTTATGCAATAGTCCTTGGTACTTCTAATATTTTTAGCAAGAGACAATTTTCTGTACTAGAATCTTCCACTGCCAGAAAACACAGTGCCAGTAAGGTTCTACATACCACTGACCATCTGCTTAATAGACATGTATTTCCTTTGAGTAGGACATTAGCTTTTGATTATAAAGCTCAACTAGTATAAGCAAAAATATAACATCTAGAAGCACAGTTTTAGCCAGGATGTTTAAAAATTACAGTTTTGTGAGACTTAAGGGTCTTTTTAACCTAGGTAAGTTTATATGACCTAACTTAATTGTAGCCATATTCTGGTACCTTCCATTTTGAAAAGTAGAGGTTGCTTAAGCAAGCAATGGATAATAAGAGACTTTTCCTGAGGCACCTGTTTGGAATCTGGTTTTCTCAGCGGCAGCTTGACATGTGCACCCTTTTGTATTAAACACTGCAAGGGTGATGCAGGGGAGCAGGAAAGCCATCCTAAACTCACTACTGAGTACGATTCAGTATGTTCCTGTGGATGTCTGCTGTGACTAATATAAATTTCTTGCAGAATCAGCTACACTTAATTATGTTGCTGATAGACAAGCATCCACGCTTCAGCTGGCACTAAGTGTTTTCATTGTAGGATCAGCAGCAGGTTAAAGACTGAACGGTTAGTGAAGACAAATGTCTTAAGAGGCTGCGATGTCTAGGTTGGGCTTGTGACTTCTTAGTGGCCTAGCCTTCTTGATGGCACCTTGAAAGTGAACTTCTAGAAATCTACATTTAAAAGGCAAAGCTTTAAAAGCAGAGCTAGTCTATTCTAGTTACTGATGCAACTAAAATTCTGTATTTCTTAAGATGGAGCCACTGACGAGATGTCACAGTATAGAGCCTGCAGTCTCAACTCATTGTGATCCTAATGGTCTGGGTGATTGGATGGTTTGAGTTGTTAGGGATTTTGAGTTTTTCATTTTATTGCATATCTGGGTTGGATGTTAGACTAAAGGAAACCCAGGAATATTTACCTGGTGTTACATTTAATATTTAATGTAACTGGTCTAGCAACATTAAGGGGGATTTCTGAAGCCAACTCCGGAGGCTGTGGGCTGCACATTTTGCACTGTTTTTATATACTTGTATTCATATCCTCTTATCACCTCAGACTCAGACACAAGGCCTTTTACATGGAAATTTTACAAATTACTTCCATTTATGTAAAATAACGTCCTGTGACCAAGTTGTTTAAATGGAAAATAAAGTGCTTTCTTTAAGGAAAATAGCTGGTGTTTCTTGGAGTGTCTCCTGAAGTCTTCTGATTTCTGAAAACCCTGCATTATACCTGTGCTGCCTCTGTGGCTCCCTCAATGTCTCTATCCTGTGGCCCTGTCCCTAGCCCTAAACTGTTATGTTCCCGGTGGCAATTTCTCCAGTTTTGTGGGTCAGGGATACTGCTTGTTGGGGCATTATGTTAACAGTAACATTTTGAAACATACTTTCATGATAGTCCAGCAAAAAACAGCATCAAAACTATTTCCATTGTATCTCTTTAGAAGGCTCTGTATTCGGTAAAAAGTCTAGCTGGCGCCATTGGAATATGGGCTGCTAAAGACTCAATTTCTAGTTGATGTTTGAGGTGAGGCAAAAATAAAGCTAAGGTAGAAAACTTAAGCTTTGTGGGATTTATTTATGCGCCTGGCATG